TCAACGTAGCAAAGTGAAAGTTCTCTCCCAGGTTAAAGGGATTCTCCCACGGCGGCCCAGGAGATGGTGGCGGCGGGCGCCCGGCTGGAGGCCTGCGCCTTTAAGGAGCCAGGGGGCGGAGGGGCGGGGCAGGAAGACGACTCCCCGGAGACGCCGCCACCGGCTAGGTCTTTTTTTGGGAGGGGGCGGGCCAGACCCTTTTATGGGCTCCGCCCCCTTTGCGGCTGCCGCGTCCCCCTTCCGCCCTCGGCTGGAGGGGAGGAAGCTAGGGGGGCGTTGCAGCGGACCCCGTCTGGGAGCTCCCCGCTGGGCGTCCGGCCCGCGGAGGCGCGAGTTTGCTGACTCGGAGGGAGCCGCTGGGGCGGGGGCGAGTGCTAATAATACCCGTTCGTTCCGCAGCCGCGCTTTACAGTTTACACAGCTGTCACCTTCGTTTCTCCTTAATTAATAATAAAAATAGCCGCCGTTCGGGAGCGCGGGCTGGGCGCCAGGCCCGGTGCCGAGCGCGGTACGAGCTCGGCCCCCAGAGCCGGCCCTCGCCACAGGATCCCCATTTTCCAGAGCGGGAAGCCGACGCTCAACCCCGCGCCGCGACTTGCCCGAGGTCACCCAGTGGGCCAGCGGCTCCGGGACCGAGGCGCGGGGCGGGGTGAGGCGAGGCGCGGTGCTGCCCCCGGCTCCCCGGGGCGGCGCGGGGCGGGGCGGGCGGCGCGGAGGGCGGGGGCGCGCGCGGATGGCCATCTTAAGTGGCCGCCTGGAGCCCAGGGCCGCTGTCCGGGGAAGGGGGCGCCGGAGCAGCCCGGGAGGTGGGGGTCTGCGTGCGGCGGCCGGGATCCCGGGAGGGAACTTTCTACTAGACGGGCCAGGGATCCTCCTGGCTTCGGACTGCTGAACCCCCTCAAGGCCCGGCCTGCGGGTGTGGGGGGTGGTGCTGGGGAACTTGGCCGAGAGGGGGAAGGGCTCTGCGGGGCTGGGAGGGGCTGCGTGAGAGGCTCGAGAACGTCGCACCTCGTCTGGGCCCCCCGCCAGAGTAAGAATCTTCAGAAGCCTGGTTAGCCAGGGAATCTCCCCGCAGGCTTTGCCGGGGGACGGTTCCCGTGGAGTTGGGGGTTCAGATCTAAGAGGGGGCTGCATTTCGCAGGAGTTGGGGGCCCCGCCCGCTTGGGTGGAGGGAAGAGGATGGGTAGGGGGTGGTCCTGGATCCTTCGCAGGTTTGGGGAACTCGATGCAGCCAAGCTGTAAGGGGGACGAGAGGAAGAGCCATGGAGTGGAATCAGACCTTTATGGGGCTTAGGGGTCATATCATTGGGAGAACTGAGAAGCGCTGAATTCTCCAGGGGGTGCCTGGATCCCGAAGTGTCGGGGCCAGGATGGGGGGACTCGGATTTCGATGGGGATTTGGGGACTGGATCTCCTCGGGTGAATGATGGGGGCAGGATCATTGTGGGGTCCGCCTCTGAACAAACTTTTCTTTCTCTTCAAGTTGAGGCCGGCGCTGCAGGCAGCGGCGGCTGCGCGGTGAACGAGGCGGCCTGCGCGGCGGAGTGCTGAGTCCCGATCCCCGGCTCTGTCCGGCCCACGGATCCTCAAGCCCGGGCCCCGGGCCCGGCCCCAGCCTCAGCCCTGAGCGTCTCGGGGCGGATGGCGCGGGGCGGCGGGGGCGGGCGGTGCTGAGCCCTGCGCGGGCCATGGCCTCGGCCTGCGGGGCGCCGGGCCCGGGGGGCGCCCTGGGCAGCCAGGCCCCCTCCTGGTACCACCGCGACCTGAGCCGGGCGGCCGCGGAGGAGCTGCTGGCCCGGGCGGGCCGCGATGGCAGCTTCCTGGTCCGAGACAGCGAGAGCGTGGCGGGGGCCTTCGCGCTCTGCGTCCTGTGAGTGGGGCGGGGGCTCCTTGCGGGCTGGCGGTGACAGATTCTGGCCCTGCCTTGGCATCAGGTATCAGAAGCATGTGCACACGTATCGCATTCTGCCTGATGGAGAAGATTTCTTGGCTGTGCAGGTAGGAGCTTGGGCCCCTGACCCCTGACCTTGTGACCCTTCCTCCCACCCTTGCTGGCCCACAGACCTCGCAGGGTGTGCCTGTGCGCCGCTTCCAGACCCTGGGTGAGCTCATCGGCCTGTACGCCCAGCCCAACCAGGGCCTTGTGTGCGCCCTGCTTCTTCCTGTAGAGGGTGAGCGAGAGCCGGACCCACCGGATGACCGGGATGCCTCAGGTACTTCCCAGTGTGCAGGTCCCCTCCCTGCCCCAAACGGCTGCCCACTGACCCCTGCCCACAGATGGGGAGGATGAGAAGCCCCCGCTGCCCCCGCGCTCTGGCTCCACCAGCATTTCTGCCCCCACTGGGCCCAGCAGTCCCCTGCCAGCTCCTGAGACTCCCACAGCTCCAGCTGCTGAGAGGTGAGACCCCCATCCCATCCACTGAACAGGAGGCCCTGGTTGCCACAGGTACTATCTCCTCTAGGGATGGGGCAGAGGTGCTGGGACAGGTCAGCAGGACCTCCACTGACTTCTTAACCCCTCCCCAAAGTGCTCCCAATGGGCTGAGCACCGTCTCGCACGACTACCTGAAAGGCAGCTATGGGCTGGACCTGGAAGCTGTGAGGGGTGGAGCCAGCCACCTGCCCCACCTCACCCGTACCCTCGCTACCTCATGCCGGAGGCTGCACAGGTATCTGGGACATCCAGCCCCATGTATTACACTGGGAGTTCTTTTGATCTGATGTCTTCCCTAGTGAGGTGGACAAGGTCCTGTCAGGCCTGGAGATCCTGTCCAAGGTGTTTGACCAGCAGAGCTCGCCCATGGTGACCCGCCTTTTGCAGCAGCAGGTAGATTGTAGGGAGACCTCTGGGAGGTGCGTTCATGTACAAGCCTGGTTCTTCCTCCCCCCAGAACCTGCCACAGACAGGGGAGCAGGAACTAGAGAGCCTGGTGCTGAAGCTGTCAGTGCTAAAGGACTTCCTGTCAGGCATCCAGAAGAAGGTGGCATGATCTCTGACCCTTGACCCCCGATTCCCTGACCCCGCCCTGCCCTTGTTCCCTCCAGGCCCTGAAGGCCCTACAGGACATGAGCTCCACAGCACCCCCAGCTCCGCAGCCATCCACACGTAAGGCCAAGACCATCCCCGTGCAGGCCTTTGAGGTACATGGCAGTGGGGCCTCACAGGGCCAAGGTCTTGTCAGCAGCCTCCCCACCTGGCCTACAGGTGAAGCTAGATGTGACCCTGGGTGACCTGACCAAGATTGGGAAGTCACAGAAGTTCACGCTGAGCGTGGATGTGGAGGGTGGGCGGCTGGTGCTGCTGCGGAGACAGCGGGACTCCCAGGAGGACTGGACCACCTTCACGCACGACCGCAGTGAGCCAGGGCCAGACCTGGGAGGGGTGGGCCAGGCCCATGTGACCGGTCCTCCATGCCCTAGTCCGCCAGCTCATTAAGTCCCAGCGTGTCCAGAACAAGCTGGGTGTTGTGTTTGAGAAGGAGAAGGACCGGACTCAGCGCAAGGACTTCATCTTTGTCAGTGCCCGGGTGAGCAGCAGGCTGGGCCAGGCCACTGGGGATACCCGCCCCTGAGTGGCTGCTGTTCCCCCAGAAGCGGGAGGCCTTCTGCCAGCTGTTGCAGCTCATGAAGAACAAGCACTCCAAGCAGGACGAGCCCGACATGATCTCAGTCTTCATAGGCACCTGGAACATGGGTCAGGCCCGGGCTGGGGCTGGGGCGGGAGAGCTCCAGACCCACCTCACCCCCTTCACCTCCAGGAAGTGTACCACCTCCAAAAAACGTGACATCCTGGTTCACATCGAAGGGTCTGGGGAAGACCCTGGACGAGGTCACAGTGACCATACCCCATGACATCTATGTCTTTGGGACCCAGGAGAACTCAGTGGGCGACCGCGAGTGGCTGGACCTACTGCGCGGGGGCCTCAAGGAGCTTACGGATCTGGATTACCGCCCGGTGAGGGGGGGTCATCTTGTCCAGGACCCTGTAGGGCAGTGGTGACCATGCACTCTCTACCCAGATTGCCATGCAATCACTGTGGAATATCAAGGTGGCAGTGCTGGTCAAGCCAGAGCACGAGAACCGTATCAGCCATGTCAGTACGTCCAGTGTGAAGACTGGCATCGCCAACACCCTGGGTAAGTGGGGCTGGCAGGTGCCCAAGAGTGGCCCCAGGCCTTCCTCTCTTGCTTGCCTTAACAGGGAACAAGGGGGCTGTGGGCGTCTCCTTCATGTTTAATGGCACCTCATTTGGCTTTGTGAATTGTCACCTCACCTCGGGAAATGAGAAGACGGCTCGGTGAGGGGGCGCCTTTCCCATGGTCTCTTTACTACCCCTCCCCACCACGCACCCCTCACCCTAGGAGGAACCAAAACTACTTGGACATCCTGCGGCTGCTCTCGCTGGGCGACCGGCAGCTCAATGCCTTTGACATCTCTCTGCGTTTCACACACCTCTTCTGGTTTGGGGACCTCAACTACCGCCTGGACATGGATATCCAGGTGCGAGCAGGGCCCTGCCATGGCTGTAGGGAAATGTTTCTAGCCTTTGTGTCCTCCACCCCAGGAGATCCTGAACTACATCAGCAGGAAAGAGTTTGAGCCCCTCCTCAGGGTGGACCAGCTCAACCTGGAGCGGGAGAAGCACAAGGTCTTCCTTCGATTCAGTGAGTGTGGGCCTGGTAGGTGGTGATCTGAGCCTGAACCCCACCTGTCTCCTGCTTTCCTTAGGTGAGGAGGAGATCTCCTTCCCACCCACCTACCGCTATGAGCGGGGTTCCCGGGACACATATGCCTGGCACAAGCAGAAGCCAACTGGGGTGAGCCAAGAAAACGGCATGGGCCTTGGGGGAGCTCTAACCATGCTGCCATCCCCTGCCCCAGGTCCGGACCAATGTGCCCTCATGGTGTGACCGGATTCTGTGGAAATCCTACCCTGAAACTCACATCATCTGCAATTCTTATGGTCAGAGCCTCCCGGACAGAGTGATGGGAGATCCTGAGTCCCCATTCCTATCCCCTCTCCCCAGGTTGCACTGATGACATCGTCACCAGCGACCATTCCCCCGTGTTTGGGACATTTGAGGTTGGAGTTACCTCCCAGTTCATCTCCAAGAAAGGTGACTGTTCCAGATATGCTTGTGGGTGTGGCCCTCCTGTTTGTTCTCCTCCCTTTCTCCTCAGGGCTCTCAAAGACTTCAGACCAGGCCTACATTGAGTTTGAGAGCATCGAGGCCATTGTGAAGACAGCCAGCCGCACCAAGTTCTTCATCGAGTTCTACTCTACCTGCCTGGAGGGTCAGAGGCGTGGCAGGGGCTGGGTGTGGGCCGCTCAGTTGGGTGTCTCCCACCCCCACCCCAGAATACAAGAAGAGCTTTGAGAATGATGCCCAGAGCAGTGACAACATCAACTTCCTCAAAGTGCAGTGGTCTTCACGCCAGCTGCCCACGGTGAGGCTGTGGGCAGGGCCCCTGCTTATGGGTTTGTTCCTCACTGGGCCTCCCTGCTTCCCAGCTCAAACCAATTCTGGCTGATATCGAGTACCTGCAGGACCAGCACCTCCTGCTCACAGTCAAGTCCATGGATGGCTATGAATCCTATGGTGAGGGGTGAGGGGTGCTGAGGGGAACAGGATAATTTGCTGGTTTGTCCCATCTGCTCCTCAGGGGAGTGTGTGGTTGCACTCAAATCCATGATCGGCAGCACGGCCCAACAGTTCCTGACCTTCCTATCCCACCGTGGCGAGGAGACAGGCAATATCAGAGGCTCCATGAAGGTGCGGGTGCCCACGGAGCGCCTGGGCACCCGTGAGCGGCTCTACGGTGGGGACTCCACTGGGACATGAGATAGGGTGTCTCCTCTGAGTCTCCCTTCCTGCCCCCTCAGAGTGGATCAGCATTGATAAGGATGAGGCAGGAGCAAAGAGCAAAGCCCCCTCTGTGTCCCGAGGGAGCCAGGAGCCCAGGTGAGCTAGGGCTGTGTTGAATGTCATATGAACACTTCATCTCTCTCCTGTGCATCCCTGGCAGGTCAGGGAGCCGCAAGCCAGCCTTCACAGAGGCCTCCTGCCCGCTCTCCAGGTTATTTGAAGAACCAGAGAAACCGCCACCAACGGGGAGGCCCCCAGCCCCACCCCGAGCAGCTCCCCGGGAGGAGCCCTTGACCCCCAGGTGAGAGGAGGAACCTGTCACCGCCCCCCCTTTCCTGGCTTAGTCGTTCTGCTTCCACACCCAGGTTGAAGCCAGAGGGAGCTCCTGAACCAGAAGGGGTGGCGGCCCCCCCACCCAAGAACAGCTTCAATAACCCTGCCTACTACGTCCTTGAAGGGGTCCCGCACCAGCTGCTGCCCCCGGAGCCACCCTCGCCTGCCAGGGCCCCTGTCCCATCTGCCACCAAGAACAAAGTGGCCATTACAGTGCCTGCTCCACAGCTTGGGCACCACCGGCACCCTCGTGTGGGAGAGGGGAGTTCTTCAGATGAGGAGTCTGGAGGCACACTGCCCCCTCCAGACTTTCCACCTCCACCACTGCCGGACTCAGCCATCTTCCTGCCCCCCAGCCTGGATCCTTTACCAGGGCCAGTGGTCCGGGGCCGTGGTGGGGCTGAGGCCCGTGGCCCACCACCTCCCAAGGCCCATCCAAGGCCTCCACTGCCCCCAGGCCCCTCACCAGCCAGCACTTTCCTGGGGGAAGTGGCCAGTGGGGATGACCGGTCCTGCTCGGTGCTGCAGATGGCCAAGACGCTGAGCGAGGTGGACTATGCCCCTGCTGGGCCTGCACGCTCAGCGCTCCTCCCAGGCCCCCTGGAGCTGCAGCCCCCCCGGGGACTGCCCTCGGACTATGGCCGGCCCCTCAGCTTCCCTCCACCCCGCATCCGGGAGAGCATCCAGGAAGACCTGGCAGAGGAGGTGTGTGGAGCAGGGTGGCTGTCTGTGTGTGCTCAGCTCCCCCTGACATGCCCTGTTTCCTTAGGCTCCGTGCCTGCAGGGCGGGCGGGCCAGCGGGCTGGGCGAGGCAGGCATGAGTGCCTGGCTGCGGGCCATCGGCTTGGAGCGCTATGAGGAGGGCCTGGTGCATAATGGCTGGGACGACCTGGAGTTTCTCAGGTGGGGGAGGGGCTGGCCCCGGGGGCGGAGCTCATCTCACTTCCCAGCCTGTTTTACTCCACAGTGACATCACCGAGGAGGACTTGGAGGAGGCTGGGGTGCAGGACCCGGCTCACAAGCGCCTCCTTCTGGACACCCTGCAGCTCAGCAAGTGATAGCGGAGGCACCACGAAGCTGTGAACTCAGAGCCCCTCCCTGCTACCAAGGCCCAGCTATGGCCCCAGGGTTGAAAAGTTATGAGGGTCAGGGCAGTATCTCTCTGCCTATTTATTGGGGTGCCTATTTATTGGGGATCTGCATTCCCCGCTGCCCAATCATTTGCAATGCCCTAATTAGGGCATCCTGCCCCTCGCCTTTTAGGCTCAGGACGGAAGGTCAGTTGCCATGGTTACCGAGGACCCTGGTTACTCTGGTGCTGTCCTGTTTTACTGGACCCCGCCTCCCAGCCCCAGGGGTGCCTGTGGGGGTCCATTTGGGTACGTCTGGGCCCCCACTTTCACCAGTTTCTGCGGCCTTCCACCGGGCCTGAACCACAGCGGAGGAGCTCCGCTAAGACCTCCCCACCCCCGCTGGGGGTGGGGGCGGGTGTCCGTCCGGAAATGAAGGAATAGCCCGAGGACCGGGCTGGGGTTTATTTAAACTGTTCTGTGTGGGTCTGGGGAGGGAGAGCACCTTAATATTATTGGGGTTGGTTGGGGTGGGGCAGGATCTCAGCCATAAAGTGCCAGTTTGCTTAGTTCTCACTGTCTCCTGGTCTGTGCTGCCCTGCTCTGGGGATGCACGGCGGCAGGGTGGGGGAGGGAGGTTCCTCGCAGGTCTCAGCCCGGGACAGGGTCTTGCAAGCAGCCTCCTGGGCAGTCGTAAGGGTTGCGGCGTGATGTCTTCAATAAATTAAGTTTTATTTGGATTGAGTAAAACTTCAATAAATTACAAGTTTTTCAAAGAAAAAGGACAACCAAAAAAATTAGGGAAAGAGAATCC